TTCTGTGCCCATTCTTGCAGTTGAAGGAGTCGTTTCAACAAGTCCAATTACAGAGAGATAACTATGCTCAACAAATAAAAGGAGAGAGGGCCCGGTGGCAGCAGAGGATGAGAAAAATGTCGCAGGAGGTGAGATCTGACCCTTCAGCCCCCCCACATTAGATAGGTCACTGGATCTTTCTGGGCATCTGTAAAATGGGAATAGTAGAGCCAGAGGTGGTCATGGGTCTGGGCTTTGTGGAGGTGGGGGCAGAGAGGGAGAGGGCAGCCTGTCCAGCCTCCAGCCCCTCTCTCCAGGGCCCTTTCCCCCTGTGCTTTGGGCAGGTTTACACACTGAAGACAGAGAAGGAGCATTATACACATCGGGTAGAGGGGCTGGAGAGGAGCTTGTCCAAACTCAAAAACCAGATGGGTAAGATGGGGCTGGCGTGACCTGGGAGCAGGACTGGCATCAGAGGGCTGTGAGGGTGGCTTCGAATGCCCCAGGGAGGTGGGTGGATGGAAGGGAGAGGGAGGCAGAGGGAAAGAGGTCTGTGCTAGGAGACGGCAAGTCTTGTCATCTCCATGAGCCTCAGGGTCCTTATCAGCAAAGGGGGCCCATTGTCAGCCACCCACAGTTCTCTCTATCTGAAAGTGGCTTTGAAGACTGGCTACCATCCGGCTGTGAGGAATCATTAGCAGTGAGGCCAAGTTTGGGGAGCCTGAGAGGAGCTGTGTACCAAGAGGACGGTTTTTGTTTTGTTTTGTTTTGTTTGAGAATCCAGAAGCCCTTATTATCTGCTTCCTTTCTCAGCTGAACCCCTGCCTCCAGAGCCCCCAGCAGTGCCCTCTGAGGTGGAGCCGCAGCACCTGAGGAAGGAACTAGATAGAGTGGCAGGAGAGCTCCAGGTCCAGGTCAAAAACAATCAGCGCATAAGTCTCCTGAACTGGGGACAAGACGAGAGGATTCGAGAGCAGGAAGAGAGGCTTCGGAAGCAGGAGGAGAGGCTTTAGGAGCAGCATAAGAGGCTTCAGCAGCTGGCCGAGCCACAGAGCATCTTCAAGGAGCTGGTGCGTTGCCCCTCCTGGGGAGCCTGCCCTCCTGGGTGGCTGCTGATTGCTTCTCTCTGTCCAGAACAATGAGAACAAGAGCGCACTGCAGTTGGAGCAGCAAGTAAAGGAGCTACAGGAGAAGCTTGGTGAGGTGAAGGACACGGAAACCTCCACCCCATCCAACCATCCCTTCTCACTCTGTCCTGGCCCCTTAGGAGCACCTGGAAGCGGCCAGCCAGCAGAACCAGCAGCTAACGGCCCAGCTGAGCCTCATGGCTCTCCCTGGGGAAGGTACGGGAGACTGCTCAGAGGAAGAGGAGAGATGTCTGAAGACCCCTCTGGCCACCCCCCACAGGACACGGAGGAGAACATCTGGACAGTGAGGGGGAGGAGGCACCTCGGCCCATGCCGAGTGTCCCAGAGGACCTGGAGAGCAGGGAGGCCATGGTGAGCCTGACTCCCCCTGCACCCATTTTGCCGCCGAGATGTGACTGCAATATTTTGGCTCCAGAGCAGCTTTATGGACCACCTGGAGGAGAAGGCAGACCTGAGTGAGCTGGTGAAGAAAAAAGAACTTTGCTTCATCCACCACTGGCGAGATAGATGCCATCAGTGAGTGGGAGGCCAGGGCACGGCAGGGGGAGGGCCCCAGCGTCTGAGCCCTGTCCTCCCGCAGGAAAATCCATCACCTTTTATCAGAACCAGGGGGCCGTGCCAAAGATGCGGCACTGGTAGGAGGACACCATCAGGCTGGAGCTCAGGGAGGAGATGAAGGTAGGGTGTGCAACATCTCTGTGGGGGTGGGGGCGGCATGGCAGCTGAGCACCCCTCCCTCCAGGTGAAGCTGCTGGAGCTGCAGCAGATGGTGTTGCGGCTTATAGCAACTACAACAATGGGCACAGAAAATTCCTGGCCACTGCCCAGAACCCTGCTGATGAGCCCGGTCCAGGAGCCCCAGCCCCCCAGGAGCTTGGGGCTGCAGGCAAGCATGGTGGTGAGTGGAGCCCTCAGGCGGGGTGGGCAGGCTCTTGACTTTCTCATAAGTGATTTTTTTCTAGGTTATCTATTTCAGATACCTGTTTGCTCATATTTACATTCCTAACTGAACAATGTCTGAAGAGGTACTTAAACCTGTCATAAAACACAAATGAGCTTATGACCAAATGCTTAGTGCCAGAAAAAACTTCAAACTGCAATATGAGTCTCTCCAAATACAGAAAGGACCAGTATTTTAAGAGGTGTGTTAACTAAAATGTTGCAGTGTATGGAGCAGAGCAGGAAGAACCTTT